GGAGAGGGGCTGGATGGTGGACTGTACCAAAAGTTACCCTGTTTTCATCTGCATACCCTACATCATTTAGTCACTCAACAGATATTTATTAAGCACCCACTCTGTGCCCCGCTCTGGGCTAGGTACTAGGAATACAAAAACTAATATTTCCTACCCTCTTGGAGCTTGAAACCTCTTAGCCTCTGGAATTACTCAAATCTATGTGAAGTGCCAGCTGTGGTATGTGTAAGCGAGACAGGTATCTTGTGTTACCAGAACCAATAACAAGGAGATTTGATTAATTAGAGAGATCAGGTGGAGGCGAAGAGATCAGTCAAAGTGAAGCAGAGAGGGGCAGTGATTGCTACACCACCACAGGAACCCAAACTGAAAACGACCATACGCCATGAAGTGGGTGATAGTCTTTACCAATGTCGAAATGGAGGACCTGGGGGATACTGATGTTACCCAGCCCTTCGCAGTGGGGTCACCCAAAAGTAGACGCGGCTAATGCCGCTCTTTATGCCCGGCAGGGCCAGGACCAGAGTCCCCGCACGAGGGTTCCTCTCTCCGGTCGCACGTGCCCTTCACCCTTCCTGAGGCCGTTTTCTGACGCTCCTGAGCTCCCCTCCAGGGTGAGGGCAGGCGCGGTGGGAAGGCGTTGGACAGAGCAGACACTCGGCTGGGGTGCATGCCTGGGTGCAGCCTCGTCTTTTGTCACTAACCACTCAGCTCGGTAGCCCTCCAGGCTCTCTCTTCGAGCTCCGCGGTCCCTGCGCCCCCGCTGCGCTCTGCTAGCTGTGATGCAGGGGTTCGGGGGCAGGAAAAATCTCGACCCGCCACGCCCGTGCGGCAAACCTGTCCTAGGTTGAGGGGGCATGAGGCGCGCACAACCAGGGCCTCGAAGGCAGGCAAGAGGGCGCGGGCGCCACAGAAGCCTGGGCCTGCGCCTGGGCCGGGCAGATGTGCCCGGCGCTCGGGCCCCGCGCTCTGCGTCCTGCAGGGAGGCGGACCCGCCCCCCGAACGCGCAGGCGCGCGGCGCCCGGCTCGGACCGTAGCTAGGCGCTGGGCGGCCACCGGCTGGCCAGGCAGGTAAGCAACCAGCGGTGCGTGGGCTCAGACCTTGATCACCCTGGGGGCTATGTTTGGCTTGTAGGCCTGCCAGGATGGAGGGGCATGCTGGGATGGAGGGGCATGCTGAAATGGAGATGCTGAGGACACTGAAGGGGCCTTCCACAGGGGAGGTCAGCATGCACTTGGTGGCCGGAGACAGCCCCGGTTCTGGTCCTCACCTGCCCGCAACTGCCTTCATCATTCCAGGTGAGTCAAGCTAGGGTAGGAGTCTGGGAAGGTGTGTCGTGTCTATTTGTATATCTGTTTACAGCCAGTTCGGCCACCCTCGGCCTGCCCAGCAGTGCCCTGGATGTGTCTTGCTTTCCCCGGGAGCCAATCCATGTGGGTGCCCCGGAGCAAGTGGCCGGCTGCGAACCAGTTTCTGCCACCGTCCTGCCGCAGCTTAGCGCCGGGCCGGCCAGCTCCAGCACCAGCACAGTGCGGCTTCTGGAATGGACAGAGGCCGCGGCCCCGCCCCCAGGGGGCGGCCTGCGGGTCAGTGTCTGTGGGGATTGGCTAAGCCTCGTAGTCGCAATCCTCAGACCCTCCCGCGCTCCAGTTCCGGATAAGCGAGTATAAGCCGCTGAACATGGCGGGAGTGGAGCAGCCCCCGAGCCCCGAGCTGCGGCAGGAAGGCGTGACCGAATACGAAGATGGCGGGGCCCCGGCGGGAGATGGCGAGGCGGGCCCCCAACAGGCGGGTAGGAGCCCCGCTCCCCAGGCCCTGAGCTGGAGGGAGGCCTGAGGCCCATTTGGCCCCCGCAGAGGACCACCCCCAGAATCCTCCAGAAGATCCCAATCAGGACCCCCCAGAGGATGATAGCACCTGTCAGTGCCAGGCGTGCGGGCCTCACCAAGCCGCGGGTCCAGATCTTGGTTCCTCTAATGATGGCTGCCCTCAGCTGTTCCAGGAGCGGTAAGGGGAGGAGGTCGCAGCCCTACTTGCTCTGGTTCTTTCCCTAAGGCTGGCCCTTCCTCAGGTCAGTCATAGTGGAGAACTCCTCAGGCTCTACCAGCGCTTCTGAGCTCCTCAAACCCATGAAGAAGAGGAAGCGCAGGGAATACCAGAGCCCATCAGAGGAGGAGTCGGAGCCAGAGGCCATGGTAGGAAGAGGGCAGTGGGGAAGGGAGGGGGAGAAGAAGCTGGGATCAGGCTTGCCTTCTACAGGAGAAGCAAGAAGAAGGAAAGGACCCAGAGGGACAACCCACTGCTAGCACCCCAGAGAGTGAGGAGTGGAGCAGCAGCCAGCCTGGTACGGTGGCTTGTGTGTATATATATTCGTGTCAGGAGTTAGCCTGTCTGTCCCCTTTCCACAGCAACAGGTGAGAAGAAGGAATGCTGGTCGTGGGAGTCCTACCTAGAGGAGCAGAAGGCCATTACTGCTCCAGTCAGCCTCTTCCAGGACGTGAGTTGGACAATTTCCCCGTAGGAACAGCTAGCTGGGTCCTCTCCACTCTGTGCGTTGACAGTCCCAGGCAGTCACTCACAACAAGAATGGCTTCAAACTGGGCATGAAGTTGGAAGGCATTGACCCTCAACACCCGTCCATGTACTTCATCCTCACCGTGGCTGAGGTGAGCTGGGGCTTGGTACCACCTTTCTGATGATTGGAGTTCCTGATTCCCCTCATGGGGCCAGGTATGTGGCTATCGCCTACGCCTGCACTTTGATGGGTATTCTGAGTGCCATGACTTCTGGGTCAATGCCAACTCCCCTGACATTCACCCTGCTGGCTGGTTCGAGAAGACGGGCCACAAGCTGCAGCCTCCCAAAGGTAAGGCCTAGCTGGGTTGGTCACAGTGAGGCGGCGCTCTGTTCATGCCCCTCGAGGGGCCTAGGTTACAAGGAGGAGGAGTTCAGCTGGAGCCAGTACCTGCGCAGCACAAGAGCTCAGGCTGCCCCCAAGCACCTGTTTGTGAGCCAGAGCCACGTGAGTGCCCCTGAGTGAGAGTGGATGTCACTCCTGGCCGTGGCAGCTCCTTTTTTTCCCCTAGAGTCCCCCACCCCTGGGCTTCCAGGTGGGCATGAAGCTGGAGGCTGTTGACCGCATGAACCCGTCCCTTGTCTGCGTGGCCAGTGTGACCGATGTGGTGGACAGCCGCTTCCTGGTGCACTTTGACAACTGGGATGATACTTATGACTACTGGTAGTAGGAGGGCCCAGACTTGGCCTCAGGGGTCTTGGGACAGTGACATGTTCTTGGATTTCAGGTGTGATCCCAGCAGCCCCTACATCCACCCAGTGGGCTGGTGCCAGAAGCAAGGAAAGCCCCTCACCCCTCCACAAGGTGACCCTGCAGCCTGAGCAAGCCCCCTTTCCTGGCTAGACATTGCTCTCATCCTCTCCTCCAGACTACCCAGACCCTGATAACTTCTGTTGGGAGAAATATCTGGAAGAAACTGGGGCCTCTGCTGTCCCCACCTGGGCCTTCAAGGTGGTGAGTCAGTGCTCCCTGACCCCAGAGCTGAGCCTTGCCCTGAAGGCAGCTGTCCCCTCTGCAGCGACCCCCTCACAGCTTCCTGGTCAATATGAAGCTGGAGGCTGTGGACCGCAGGAACCCAGCCCTGATTCGCGTGGCCAGCGTGGAGGATGTGGAGGACCATCGGATAAAGGTGGCTCTGGGACCCTAGGGCTGGGAAGTGGAACGCCTGACTTCCAAGAGCCTTTCCTCCCCAGATCCACTTTGATGGCTGGAGTCATGGCTATGATTTCTGGATCGACGCTGACCACCCAGACATCCACCCTGCCGGCTGGTGCTCCAAGACAGGACATCCCCTGCAGCCTCCTCTCGGTGTGTACCCCTAGGGCACTCTGATCTTTTCCCCATGAGGACCGCCTCCTTTCTGCTCTTTTAGGACCCAGAGAGCCCAGCTCTGCCTCCCCTGGGGGCTGTCCCCCTCTCAGCTATAGGAGCCTGCCCCACACTAGGACCTCCAAATACAGCTTTCACCACCGGTGAGTGAAGGTTCCTGGTGAGAGACCCTCAGATTAAACCCAACTGAAGTCTCTTCTTCCCCAGGAAGTGCCCCACTCCTGGTTGCGACGGCTCTGGCCATGTCACAGGCAAGTTCACAGCTCACCATTGCCTCTCAGGCTGCCCACTGGCTGAGAGGAACCAGAGCCGGCTGAAAGCGGAGCTGTCTGACTCGGAGGCCTCAGCCCGCAAGAAGAACCTCTCAGGCTTCTCCCCAAGGAAGAAGCCTCGCCATCACGGCCGGTATGGAGGCCAGGGAATCAGGGCCCGGGCTTCCCTGCCATGGACCTGGTCCGTCTTTCTCCAGAATTGGACGCCCTCCGAAGTATCGAAAGATTCCGCAGGAAGATTTCCAGAGTAAGTCTGGGTTATCTGCTCCTATGTCCTCCTTGGCCTGCCAGCCTCTGCCTCTGCTTTCCAGCCCTCACGCCCGATGTCGTGCACCAGTCCCTCTTCATGTCAGCCCTGTCGGCCCACCCTGACCGCTCACTCTCAGTGTGCTGGGAGCAGCACTGCAAGCTCCTGCCAGGAGTAGCGGGCATCTCAGCCTCGACAGTCGCCAAGTGGACCATCGATGAGGTGAGGAGCGAGGGCCCTTCTTTATCCTTCTCCCACTTTCCACCTCCCTCCCGCAACCCCTCAGATGATTGACGGCGAGGCCTTCCTTTTGCTGACACAGGCGGACATTGTGAAGATCATGAGCGTCAAGCTGGGCCCAGCCTTGAAGATCTATAACGCCATTCTCATGTTCAAAAACGCTGATGACACCTTAAAGTGACTGGCCCAGGGCTGGGCCCTCCTGCAGCCCCTGCTTGGCCTCCCTCTCCAGCTGATGCTTTCTTCCTGACCTGAATTCCTCATACCCCACACGTCCCCATGCTCCACCTATATCTGACCAGGCTGGTCCTTCTTAGAGGGTGCATGGGAGCTGAGGAGCCCTGGGGAGGGTAGGCACCCAGCCCCAAGTCCTAGAGCTCATTCGTCACCAGGCATGTTGGTGAGGGCGTGACTGGCAGGGGCATTACTCATGGAGTCAGTTGGACTGTGGCAGCCCCCACAGCCCCAGTGGACTTTTATTGTATTACCAAAGGGTCTTTTTCTTGGCAGTGGAGGAGAGACTAGTAGAGCAGCAGTCCTTCAATCTGAGGCCCCTTTCCCTTTTTTGGTATCTCTGTGTACTTTTCTCTCCTTGGCTCCTTTCCTCCTGCCAAGAAGTGACCCCACCACAAATGTATTTACTCCTGGAGGTACCTCCTCTCTTTCTGTCTGCTGGTTTTGCTGCCCTCATTCTGCTGCTTCGTTTCCTGGGCAGTGCCCCCAGCCAGACCCCACTGGCTCTTCCCCCTGAGATATGTGAACCTCGGAAACATGTTTTCCTAAGATCCCTTGGAAGTCTCTAGCTGCCTTTCTCTCTTTTGCCCAGAATTGAGAGATTTTGAGCCAAGATGCCTTCCTGAACTTACCCAGTTCTGGACCAGTTGGCATTTTAGTGTCCCACGCCAAGTCCAAGTTTCAGCAGAATGAGCAGGTGGTTTGAGCCTGTTTTATAGATGGCAGAGGTTGAGGTTCCACTGCTGTTTTCCATACACCCTTCATGTGTTGAGTCTGGGAAGGAGTAAGCCTAGCCTGCCAGTAGCCTAGGTTAGGAGACCAGCATAAGGATTTGTTAGACAATCTCGGGTCTTTGGCCAGAGGGGCAGCTCCAGCAGGCATAGTGGTGCCTGAAGTTAGGAATACTGTACTCTCTGTAGCTTTGGACCTCAGCCAAGGTATTGCCCATGGGGTGATGGCTCCAGGCCTGCCAGGCCTTCTGCCATGAGAATGTAGCACTCTGTGTAGCACACACCCCCATGACATCATTTAACCTGTCCCTTAAATGTTGACCATTAGCTCTTGCAGCGTCTTACAAAGACGACTTGAAGTTGGGAGTTAGGAAGGTGAACTTTTCTATCTGAATTCTCCGGGTCCCTGAAGCCCTCCTTGCCGCTCTCCATCTGTCTTGCACTGCCAGCTGGGTCCCTGCTGGGGCTCTGGGACTTCCACTTCTCAGTCCACATAGGAACCCAGCTTCCACTGAGTCACTGCCAAACCTGCCTCCCAGCCTGGGTGGGAAGGGGGAGAGCCACTGGTAGGAGCCAGCCCCACATGGAGGTGAGGAGCCACTGCCAACCTCCCGTGTCCAGGTGCTGATGTGGGCCTGCGGAGTGTGGGGCTGGTGCCTTCACCCAGACCCCTTCAATCATGTGATGTGTGTGTGTGTGCATGTGTGTGTGTGTGTGTGTGTGTGGCACTCTCAGAAGTGTTTGACAGGGTGCAGATGTGAGGCTTAGTGTTGGGAAAATGCCAAGGGCTATTATCATTAAAATTTGAAGCTTTATTTTTCCCTTAGAAGTGGGAAACCCAGAGCTCTGTTGATTTCCTACCACAACCCAGTAGGGGCCTCTCTCTGCCATGGGCTGGACAGCTTTTTGAGGAAGCCATTCAGCTCCCACAGTTGAGCTCCCACAGGGCTTTAGGTGTCCATTCCCTCTCAACTGCTTAGAGGCAGCTTTGAGCACAGCCTTCCTGGAAGGAAGCTAGGCAAGACCTGCCACACAGCGAAGGTTGGGTTTACAAGGGTGACATTGGTACCCCCTTGGCCAAGAGTAAAGAAGAACAAGTCTAAGCCTTGCTTTTATCTTAGTTGTCTGGGTGGTAGCAGAACTCATCAGCTCCTTATCCTCAGTCTGTTCCTCTATAAAAGATGAGAGATGTTCACTGACTTTGTGCAGTGAGAAGGCAGCAAGTACTCACGGCTGGTGCTGTGGGACCTCACAGCTTCTAAGGAGAGGGGCTGGGAGGGCCTTTGCCATCAGATCTGCCAAGCACCTAATGCTTGCCTGTGGTGAAGGCAAGATGGACCAAGGGCCTTGGAGAAAAGGGCTCCCAGGCTTCTGAACTTTGAGGCCTCAGCACTTTCTGCATTATCGTCAAACTCTTTGGAAAGAAACCAAATCATTAAAAAGTAGAAAGAAATCTGCCTCTTGTCTGCCCTACTGCCCCTTTACCCCCACTCTGTCCCCAAATGATATTATTGCACCTTGACCTGGGAGCGCAGAGAGGGGAGGGAGTTGGCAGAGACTTCTGGTGCCCTCTGCCCTCCTAGCAACAGATGCCACTTATATTTTGGCCCCTGGCAGCCTCGCCCAGCCCCTGATCAGCCCAGGCCTAGGGCAGTTAGGACCTTTCTGTTTATTTTCTGAAGCAGAGAGAATGATCTCAGAGTTTGCAAATGAAGCCTTTTTTGCACTTTCATTCACATGCACTTTGGTGGGGTTACATTTTTGTACTTGCCTCTTGTGTGTGCACATGTGTGTATGTGTTCTTTAAGAGAATCTTCTGGCTTAAGCTAAGGTGACTCTTGAAGGAGAAAAAGTTACAAACAAAATGTGGTGTGATCTGTCAGTGTATCAAAACAACATAAATAAACTTGAACAACTGATACGCAGCCAGAGTCTGTTTCTATTTTCATGATAAAAC